CTGGGATTACAGGCCTGAGCCACCGCACCTGGCCACTGAGTCTTAAGTTTTCTGAGGCTAGTTCTACATCCTAGGATCATGTCCCCCGCCCAGAGAAGACCCCAACATAGGCCGCGCTGCTCCCTCCGTCTACCGGTTTGGAGCTTCTCCTGGCAACAGGGTTCAGGCTACTAACAAGGCCTTCCTCAAGACCCCACCCATAACCAACGACCATACTTCGTGGGTCCATCTTTGTAACATCTTTACTTCCTTGGAGCAAATTCCCAGGAATGGGTTTTCGGGGTCCAAGGGTATGCACCTCTAGCACTACGACAAACGCGGCCAACACGCTTCAGGGAAACGGTGCCCCAGTTTGCATTCTGCTTCCCCTGCCCTGCCCTGGGGGTCTGACTGGTGAAACATGGGATGGCAGAGTGGTCGGGTGTTTCAGATTCCACGGTGGGCCGGGGTCTTTTCCTACCCTCGGGAGCCGTCTGAATTTCTCCTCTGCCGAGTTCCTGCGGGTGTCCTTCGCCCACCGGCCCGGGGGAGTGAGTAGCAGGCACCAGGTGAGCAGGCCTCCGCTCGCAGCGGCTACGTGCACGGGCAGGAGCACCGCCCCACGCCCCAGGTGGCCGCAGGGTGAGGGGACCGGAGGGCGGGAGGCGCACAATGGGGGGCACGCCCGTATCTCTAGCCCGGCCGGCAGCGGGCAGCGAGGCTCAGTCCTCGCCCCTTCTCCCAGCTGCTATTCGGGGCTCCCGAGGCGCTCAGAGGGGTCGACTGCGTCCGTGGGGCACAACCCAGGGGCCAGGCTAAGACGCCACACACGGCAACGACCCTCAACGACAACGACCCCCACGACGCCCCGCGCCCCAGGGCCAGCAGGCTGGGGTCCGAGAACCTCCTTGCCGGAAGCGGAAGTGCGTCACGGCGACGGCCGGCAAGCACGCACCGCGCAGACTCGCTGTGGTGGCGTGACCCGGAAGCGCTCGCCGAGGCCCCTCCTTGCCCGCCGATATCTCTGCCGGGTGACTAGCTGCTTCCTTTCTCTCTCGCGCGCGGTGTGGTGGCAGCAGGTGTGGCGCGCGGCGCGGGCTTCGGGCTCAGGCGTACTCACGGCGCCGCGCGGTGACTCCCCAGGCGCAGCCCAGCCTCGAAATGCAGAACGACGCCGGCGAGTTCGTGGACCTGTACGTGCCGCGGAAATGGTAAGCGCCCCCCACATGCCTCTCTTCCGTCCTCCCCTCTGCTCACTGCGCCCTTTCTCCACAGCTCCGCTAGCAATCGCATCATCGGTGCCAAGGACCACGCATCCATCCAGATGAACGTGGCCGAGGTGAGCTGGGAGCCCGGGAGGCGGGAAGGTTGGGAGTGGTTTGTGACCCTTCTTCTCTTTCTAGGTTGACAAGGTCACAGGCAGGTTTAATGGCCAGTTTAAAACTTATGCTATCTGCGGGGCCATTCGTAGGATGGTGAGTGTTTCCCTGGGCTTTGCTCATCACTTTATTCTTAGTGTGCTTTTTTTTTTTTCTTAAGGGTGAGTCAGATGATTCCATTCTCCGATTGGCCAAGGCCGATGGCATCGTCTCAAAGTAAGGTTGGGGGCTCACATTTGGGCAGAGTGGTCTTAACGTTGTCCTTTTCCCCTGGTTCTAGGAACTTTTGACTGGAGAGAATCACAGATGTGGAATATTTGTCATAAATAAATAATGAAAACCTACCTGTGCAGGTTCATTCTGTGTCTGTAGGCCC